TGAGAATGTACCTTATGAGATCCACCACCTGCCTGCAAAACATTGCTCCTAACTCCACCGTCTATCCCAAAACCTGTAAGAACTAATGATAATCCCATCGCCCTTTGCTGACTCTCTTTTCCGACTCAGCCGGGCTGCACCCGGGTGAAATAAACAGCCTTGTTGCTCACACAAAGCCTGTTTGGTGGTCTCTTCACACAGACATGTGAGACACTAACCTCAGGCCATCCTCCCACCTCGGCCTCCCAAAGTGCCGGGATTACAGGCCTGAGCCACCGTGCACCGTCCGGCTAATATTTTATTTCTGCAGAGATGGGGTCTCGCTATGTTGCCCAGGCTGGTCTCCATGTCCTGGGCCCACGCCCTCCTCCTGCCCAGCTGGGCGGGGTCTTACCCAGGCGGAGCCCCTTACGTGCAGGGCGTTCTGTGCAGTGACCGCGGCCCTGGGCAGAGCCAACCCCACGCGGCCACATAACCGTCCAGGGGGCGGGGGGCAGCGCGGTGAAATGGAAAAGGATTTAACTGGGGGATCTAGGTGCTGGGGACACTGACATTTTCGGTATTATTCTTGAAGCTTTTCCCTAAGTTTGAAATTACCTAAAAACACGTTGTTTTGAGATGGAGGCCTCCTGGGGCCCGCAGGATGCGCGGCCGCGGGCGGGTGCCCGGGGCGGGAGGCGCCGGATGGGTCGCTAGGCCTCCTCCCTCAGGCCGGCCTCGCGCTCCTACCCCGCAGGACCCCGGCCGCAGCCCTGAGTCAGCTTCCCCGCTCCTCGCCCGCCCGGCTGCGCCTGCGCGGAGCCGCCTCACTGTGACCCAGCAAGCGCGCCGCCTGCGAGAAGCGACCGGACACTTCGAGAAGGGAAGTGGAGAAGCGAGGAGTGGGCGGGCCTGCGGGGCGCGGCGGGGCGGGATTGGCCGGATGGCTGGTGTCGTCTTCGGTGTGCGCCGGCGCCACTGGGCCGCGGCCTGGCGGGATTGGCCGGTCTGCGGGTGACGTTGTCGGGGCGCGCCCGGAAACCCCAAGGCCCAGACGGCTCTCAGATCCGGGGGCTGCGGATAAATCCCCGTAGGCCGCGGGCAGCGAGATGTTGCGTTCCGGTGTGGGTGTGGGTGTGCCTCCGACGGCGTCTCGGTGCCAGTGTCGAGGTTCTTTCTGCTTAGCTACCCGGAGCCGACTACGGAGGAGGACACCTGAGTTTACGTCTCTTCCATCTGCTGCTCACCTCAGCTGCCTGGGTCCCCGACGAGAGCCAGGTACGGGGCCGGGATTGCGCAGACAGGGTCTGCTTTCCTCCTAACTATTCTGATTCTCTTGTAGGTGACACTTAACTCCGCCATCTGCGTTTTGAGCACTGTTCTCATAATGGAGTTTCCTGATTTGGGGAAGCATTGTTCAGAAAAGACTTGCAAGCAGCTAGGTGAGTACTTTTAAGAGACTTAATAGAAAATGGTTAAAACACTTCCCTGTTTTTTGTTTTTTAGATTTTCTTCCAGTAAAATGTGATGCATGTAAACAAGATTTCTGTAAAGATCATTTTCCATACGCTGCACATAAGTGTCCGTTTGCATTCCAGAAGGTAATTGATCCTTTGTTCAAAAGATTCTCATCCTCAGATGCCATCTTACCTTTGTTATTTTTAGGATGTTCACGTCCCAGTATGCCCACTCTGTAATACCCCCATCCCAGTAAAAAAGGGCCAGATACCAGACGTGGTGGTTGGTGATCACATTGACAGAGACTGTGACTCTCACCCTGGGAAGAAGAAAGAGAAGGTAAGGACAGAGCCCGCCTCAGTTCCTTCATCAATTGCTTGTTGAAGTCACTTTGCTCTCTTAGATTTTTACATACCGTTGCTCAAAAGAGGGCTGCAAGAAGAAAGAGATGCTGCAGATGGTATGTGCCCAATGTCACGGCAACTTCTGTATCCAGCACAGACACCCTTTGGACCACAGCTGCAGACACGGGAGTCGCCCCACCATCAAAGCTGGGTGAGAAGAGACTCCGCTGCGATGGCTCGGAGAGGCTGAGCTGATCCATCCACCCTCTCTGTAGGTGCTCACCCATGACAGTCTCTGAATCCAGGCCGTTGGGAGATTTCCTCACCCTGGCTCCTGGCGGGCTGGCCCAGCGACTCGGGTACTGGTTCACCCGGCTCATGTGAACGCAATTTCGTCTGTGTGGGGTGCTGCAGCTCTTGGTTGGTGAACACGGAAAGGTTGCTGTGTGTAACTGCACAGTGTGACGCGATGCTCCAGTGGTGCGACTTCGTCAGGATGGATGAAGGACACAGGACTGGGACCCCAAGTTACAGAAGCAGCTCGCTCCAGCACAACCTTTCGGCAGCAGCAGCATCATACAGCTGGTTTCTGAAACACCTTTTCTGCCCTCCAAGATCCTCTGACATGATCAACATTCCTGCATCATCAAGACAAACCTGAAAAGAGCTGTTCTTTGTTCTTTTTGGTGGAAAGTGATGAGGTCCTTCCCGTTTGCACTGCCGTGTGGGTTATTTCCACTCTAGGTAACTTCCGCCTTCAGGTACTCCCCATACTTCTAATGGCCCAGCAGCACCTCCGGGCCATCTTCACGGGAATCCCCAGCTTCAATGCTGGCTGGCTTTGCTTTTTTTTTTTTAAAAGGGATGAAGTCTTGCTCTATTGCCCAGGCTGGAGTGCAGTGGCACAATCTCAGCTCACTGCCACCTCTGCCTTCCAGGTTCTAGCAATTCTCCTGCCTCAGCCTCCCGAGTAGCTGGGATTACAGGCACCAAACTGCCATGCCCGGCTAATCTTTTATATTTTAGTGAAGATGGTTAGCCTGAAACCTTGAAACTTCCCCACTGAAATACACAAACTAGGCCGGGCGTAGTGGCTCACACCTGTAATCTCAGCACTTTGGGAGGGCAAGGTGGGTGGATCACCTAAGGTCAGGAGTTCAAAACCAGCAAACACCAGACAGCTCACTTGCGCTCTTCACCATGTCACCTCTGTAACGATGTGACTATCTGGCCAAGAAGGGGGAAGGACATCCACCTGCCTGGCCGAGGGTTCTTGTCCAGCGGCGGCCACAGGTGCTACTCGCATTGTTTGAGGGCACAGCTGCGTGCCCGTTCCTGACCTCCAAGGGGCTGGGACACTGTGTGAGAGAAGGTGTGTCTTCCTGGACCACTTGTCCCTGCCACGGTCAACTTCTTAAAACAGGCACAGTTCAGCCAGGCGCAGTGGCTCACGCTTGTAATCTCAGCACTTTGGGAGGCGGAGGCAGGCGGATCACCTGAGGTCAGGAGTTTGAGACCAGCCTGGTCAACATGGTGAAACCCCATGTCTACTAAAACAAAAATTAGCCAGGTGTGGTGGTGGTACACGCTTGTAATCCTAGCTACTCAGGAGGCTGAGGCAGGAGAATCACTTGAACCTGGGAGGCGGAGGTTGCAGTGAGCCCAGATTGTGCCACTGCACTCCAGCCTGGGCAACAGAGCAAGACTGAATCTCAAAAAAAAAAAAAAAAAAGGCACAGTTGTCAGCAGCCAGCAAGCCCGAGAGCTGCTTTGCACCTGGATCTATTTCAGCACCAACAAGAAAGTTGCAAAATGCCACCTGTTGAAGATGGCTCTGTCCAGTGATGAAGCAGTGGAAACTTCCAGAAGTGACTTAAAACTACAATGGCAGGAACTAGGGCTTCCACAAGTGCCAGAGATTACAGGAGACTGGGTTTTATAGGTTTGAAGAGCAGAAAGCCAAAACGGGAGGGAAGGGGGGTAGTGAGGTGCACAGTCCTTTGTGGCTCAGATGACAGATGCGGCCTTCGTGGCCTGACACTTTCCACCACCGTCTGATTTTGTGAAGTGATGAACACGGGTAACGTAAATACTGGTGTTAGATTTATACTGACAGCCGCTCTGCTCATCAAGAGTGCAGTGATTTCCTGGGAACTTAGGGGGTGTCAGGGAATAAGGTGAAACAAAATTCCCCCAAGTTCTGTCCTGTTCTGAACTGCCCTGGCCATCCAGCTGTGCCCACCAGATGTCCCGCTGAGACAGTTCACAAAAACACAAGCCACTGCCTTTTTTTTTTCTGCTTTCACCATCTAAAAATGTAACGGGAAGGGTTTGTATTCTGTTGGCGTTCTGCAAAAAGGTGGTCAGACCTGCAGTCAGGGGAACGATGTTTCTGTCGATGACGGACCGTGTATATGTTGGTGATCGCAGAACATACTGTATTTTCACTATATCTTTTTTTTTTAATCTGACAAACTTTTTTGCTTTTATTTTAATTGACATAATTGTACATATTGATGGGGTACATTGTGGTATTTGGAGGAGTTTGAGACCAGCCTGGCCAACATGATGAAACCCTGTCCCTACTAAAAATACAAAAATTAGCCGGGCGTGGTGGTGCATGCCTGTAATCCCAGCTACTTGGGAGGCTGAGGCAAGAGGATCGCTTGAACCCGGGAGGCAGAGGTTGCAGTGAGCAGAGATCGTGCCATTGCACTCCAGCCTGGGTGATAGAGCAAGACTCCATCTCAAAAAAAAAAAAAAAAACTTAAGAACAAGCTAGTCACCCTGCAGTCCCACAGAACACTGGGATGGAATCCTCCCAGCAAGCTGGACCGCACCACGCCTAGGTTTGGAAGCACAAACACGCAGCGCCGTGCCGCAGTGGCCTACAGCATTCAGCGCAGTAGCACTCTGCACGCATTTGTAGCCTGGGAGCCACAGGCTATGCCCTACAGCCTGGGTGTGGAGGAGGCCGCACCATCGAGCTCTGTGTAAGTCCCTGTAGGATGCTTGCACGACAATGCAATCACCTGGCCGTGCACATCCCTGACGGTGGGTGACATGTGACCGTTGCTATGCTTATTTCATGGTGTCTGTCCTAGGCCGGCGGTTCCCAAGCCCTAGCCTGTGTCAAAACACAGGGCTCCTTACGGGAGGGTGCTGGACCCCACCCCGAGGCCCTGGTTCTGTGGTCTGAGGTGGACTCAGGTTTACACCTGGAGCTGCCCGGGTGACACGTCTGGTCTGGGACTGCACTTGGACAAGCCACTTCCCTGCGTCTGCAGCACCTCTGGCCTCGTGTGCTGTGGAGCAAGGAAAACGCAGCCAGCACAGTGTTCGGTGTGGTTAAGTTTAAAAACCACTAACTTGGTTCAGTCAGTGGAAAACAGGTACGTTAGGAACCTGGGTGTGTGAACTGTGAATCTGCAGATCAGGTGTTCTAATGAAAAAATGTTTTTAATTTTTAAAGTCTTGAGAAACAAAGTTCTGATAATTTAATGTCCAAACTGAGATGTATCCAGCCGGGCCCAGTGGCTTATGCCCGTAATCGCAGTACCTTGGGAGGCTGATGTGGGCGGATTGCTTGAGCCCAGATGTTTGAGATAGGACTGGGCAATGTAGTAAGACGTTGTCTCTCAAAAAAAATAAATAGCCAGACAGATGGTGCATGCATGTGGTCCCAGTTACTCAGGAGACGTCAAGGCTGCAGTGAGCTGTGATCACACCACTGCACTCCAGCCTGGGTCACAGAGAGCAAGACTGTCTCATTAAAAAAAAAAAAAAAAAAAAAAAACAAAAC